ATCAGCCACGAAATCACGTGAACACTTCACATGTGGTTTTGTTTTGTTTTTCACATTTAGACTCCTGATCCGTTTGGAGTTTATCCCTGTGAGATCCAGAATTAATTTCATCATTTCTCAGACGGCTAACCATTTGTCTTAGCACCTTTCATTATAAACTGCATGTTTGTTCCACCGCTCTGAAATTATGTTTATGAACCAAATTTCCATGTTACTGGGTTGATGTCTGGATATTCCATTTGTTTCCTGTTCATGTGTCACTAGCACACAGTTTTAATGACAGAGGCTGTTTTCGCATCTGTCGGGCATTGCGCTTTTGTTTGTCCGCGTCGTCTGCGTTATGAGACATTTGTTCCTCCATGTGAACTCCAGGATCAATATGCCTGGTTCCAAAAAAAAAACCTTTTCGTATTGTTACTGGAATCATGTGACATTTCTGAATGAACCTTGGGAGAACCCCTGGTATCAGTGCTATTTTGCAACGTAGTATAGGTGGTCTTGGCTCCTACGGTACATTAGAAAAGTAACAGAAACGCATATTTGAAGCGAAAAATAGATGAACATTTACAGAAAAAAAAAATACCACATTGAAAATGCAGTGGAATCAACTGTTAAAAGTTCGGCGTGATGTTCAGACAGATAAAAAGGAACGGGGCCAGTGACTCCCTGCAGAGATCGAGAGAAGACCGAGCACTCCCAGCACCCGCGGGCTTCTCGCTGTGACCGAACCGCGGGCCGCGCTCGCGACGAGCACTTCCTGGCTGTACCCGCCCAACCGCGCCCTCCTGGTCTGTTCCGGCTCCGCAGTTGCGTCCAGAGGCCTGATCCTTACGTCCGCCTGGTCCTCCGGGCCTGTCTCTGCCTCCAGCCCGGTTCCCAAGGGCGCCCCGGGGCCCTCCCGCACCCTCGCGGAAGAAACTACTACCTCCCCGCACCATAGGCCAAAGCTTCGGCCCGGAGGCTGGAGGCGGAAGTGACGCCAAAGACGCGCCGGCCCCTCTTCCGGCGCCGGCCCCGCCTCCGCCTGTCTTACAGCTGATCCGGTTCTTGCGGCGGTGCGTGCTGGCGCCGGAGAGTTCCGCGCGTGTCCTCGGGCTGTCCGCGGGGAAGCTGGTCCGGGAGTGGGCGCCCGCCCGCCTGCCTCGCGCCTTGCGCCCCCGGCACCGCTTCCAGAAGGGAAAGTCGCCGCCGCTCGCGGTAGACCCGGGCAGCGCTTCCATTCCGCGGAGCTGGTGAGAGAGGGGCCCTTTGCTTCCTTCACTTTGGGAAGTAATGCTTCTTCATCATGATTGCTAGGAAATAGGGATCCAGCCATCCGTGGGTCAGGAGGAATGGAGACTGTACCTTCCACATAGATTCACAAGCTGCCCTGCAGTGGCCTTGGCTTCAGGAAAGGAGCATTCAGACGCTTCCGTCAGCCTCCCAGGATGGCAGCCCCTGACCTGGCCCACGGTAAGTCCTGGTGGGGCTCCTTCTCAGAGCCTTCTCATGCCTTCTTGCCTTCTTTGTTTTTTAGGAGGTCATGTTTCTAGGGACTCAGTCTGCCTTCATGAAGAACAGACACAGGCAGCAGGGATGGTGGCTGGCTGGCTGATAAATTGTTACCAGGTATGCCAAAACTGTATTTTTTCTTAAAATAAGAAGGCTCCAACCGTCATGTGTGATGATTTAGGACGCGGTGACCTTTGACGACGTGGCTGTGGACTTCACCCAGGAGGAATGGACTTTACTGGACCCATCTCAGAGAGACCTCTACAGAGATGTGATGCTGGAAAACTACGAGAACCTGGCCTCAGTAGGTGAGGCTGCCACCGTCCTTTGCAACTTCTGTTCTTCCATCGATGTCTCTTTCCCTGTGTACAGGACATCACCTGTTCCAACCCAGTGTGATCTATTGGCTGGAGCAGGAAGAGGAGTTGAGGGCAGGGCGGAGAGCAGTTCTCCAAGGTAAGTGTGAAGAGCACGCCTGGTCGATGTCAATCGTTTTTAGGTCATTCTTCTTTCTTTTCAGAATGGCGACTTAAAACCAAAGGGCCAGCACTTCGGCAGGATAGATCTTGGTTCAGAGCATCAAATGAGACACAGACGGTAAGATTAACAAGAGAGATTTTTTTATTTATCCCCCTGACCACCACTCATTCTTCACCAACAGGCAAGAAGCCACAATGGAGGGCAGCTCTGTGACCGCACGCAGTGTGGAGAAGCTTTCAGTGAACACTCAGGCCTCAGCACACACGTGAGAACTCAAAATACAGGAGACAGTTGTGTGTCTAATCATTATGAAAGGGACTTTTTTATTCCATGCCAGAAAACCTTGTTCAAAATTGGAGAGCAGTTTTCCGTGTTGGGTCAGTGTGGAAAAGCCTTCAGCTCTACTCCAAATGTTGTTTCCCAGCAAGCATGCACTCGGGACAGATCTCTTGACTACAGCAGCTGTGGGGAAGTGTTCCTTAATCAGTCATACCTTCAGGCACGTGCGGGAAGTCACAACGGAGAAGAAACATGGAAATGGAAGCCGTGTGGGAAAGCTCTAACTCACTCCATGGGCTGCGCCACACCTGTTGAAATGCATGCCGTCAGGAATCCCCACGTATGTAGGGAATGTGGGAAGGCCTTTAGGTACACTGCCTACCTTACTGGTCGCGTGCAAGTCCACCCTGGGGAAAAGCCCTGTGAATTGGAAGAATGTGGAAAAGCCTCCCCTGTTTCTTCCAGCCTAACTCAACATGTAAGAATTCATGCTGCAGAGAAACCCTGTGAATGTAAAGAATGCGGAAAAGCCTTCACTGGACTCTCAGGTCTTTCTAAACACGTCCAAACAGACCCTGGACAGAAGCCCTATGAATGTAAGGACTGTGGGAAAGCCTGCGGTGGGTTTTATCTACTGAATGAGCATGGAAAAACTCACACGAGGGAGAAGCCCTTTGCATGTGTGGTTTGCGGAAAATATTTTAGAAATTCCTCATGCCTTAATAATCATGTTCGAATTCACACTGGAATAAAACCCTATACATGCAGCTACTGTGGGAAGGCCTTCACTGTGCGCTGTGGCCTTACTAGACACGTACGAACACACACGGGCGAGAAGCCATACACGTGTAAGGACTGCGGGAAAGCCTTCTGTACATCCTCGGGCCTTACTGAGCATGTAAGGACTCACACTGGAGAGAAACCATATGAATGTAAAGATTGTGGGAAATCCTTCACTGTTTCTTCAAGCCTGACTGAGCACGCGAGAATCCATACCGGAGAGAAACCCTACGAATGTAAGCAGTGTGGCAAAGCCTTCACAGGGCGCTCAGGCCTCACTAAACACATGCGGACACACACCGGGGAGAAGCCCTATGAATGTAAGGACTGTGGGAAAGCCTACAATAGGGTTTATCTACTGAATGAGCATGTGAAAACTCACACAGAGGAGAAGCCCTTTATATGTACGGTATGCAGGAAATCCTTCAGAAATTCCTCGTGCCTGAATAAGCACATTCAGATTCACACTGGAATAAAACCTTATGAATGTAAGGACTGTGGGAAAACATTCACTGTTTCTTCGAGCCTAACCGAGCACATACGAACTCACACTGGAGAGAAACCTTATGAATGTAAAGTATGCGGAAAGGCCTTCACCACATCCTCACACCTTATCGTGCACATAAGAACCCACACCGGTGAGAAACCCTACATATGTAAGGAGTGTGGGAAAGCCTTTGCTTCCTCCTCACACCTTATCGAACACAGAAGGACTCACACAGGAGAGAAACCTTACATATGTAACGAGTGTGGGAAAGCCTTCCGTGCCTCCTCTCACCTGCATAAACATGGAAGAATTCACACTGGGCAGAAACCCTATAAATGTAAGGAATGTGGGAAAGCATACAATAGGTTTTATCTACTAAAAGAACATTTAAAAACTTACACTGAAGAGCAGGTTTTTGTATGTAAGGACTGTGGAAAATCTTTTAAGAATTCCTCATGCCTTAACCATCACACTCAAATTCACACTGATGAGAAACCTTTCTAATGTAAAGAATGTGGGGAAGCTGTCAGCTACACTCATTCACGTTGAAGACATGAAAGACCTCTCGTTCTCCAGATGTCCATGACTTGAGGAATGTGGCTAGGCAATCAGCATCTCATCACAACCCGGCAGGCAGGAACTCACCCTGGAGCCCTATGCAGCAGACACAGAGAAAGCCCTCAGTGTTCTCTAAGGTCTTGCTGAATATGGATGGTATCCAGTAGAGAGAACTCTATTGATGTGTGATATGCAGCAGCATTGTTGCTGTTCTGCTCAGTACTTTGATGATCCCTTGTGATCTCACAATGAAGAAAAACCTTAGGAGGGTGAGAATTGTTGGGAAGTCATTTTTTACATTACATCTTTCCTCACCCTTTAGTAAACGTGGTGATTGACACTTGAAGTGTTGTGAATGTATGGAAGATAGCAGTCGCTTCCCTGTGTTCTAAAACCTTGTGGGCTAACTTGAGACATGTCTTTCTGGGGGTTCTGTAGACGTATTTTGAATCTTTATGATGCTGCACTGATCATTCTTGGAGTGAGGACTCTGTTCCCTGTAGAAATCCTCCAGTCTGGTTGCTACAGTGTCCACGTCGCAGCCTGGCTAACAGTAGGCCTTGAGGACTCAGATGTGATCCTGTGTGAGCAGTGTAGGCTCTGGTTGGTTAGTCTTGAGGATCCAGATGTGATTCTTTGAGCAGCGTAGGCTCTGGTTGGTTAGTCTTGAGGATCCAGATGTGATTCTGTGAGCAGTGTAAGCTCTGGTTGGTTAGTCTTCAGGATCCAGATGTGATCTTGTGTGAGCACTGTAGGCTCTGGTTGGTTAGTCTTGAGGATCCAGATGTGATTCTGTGAGCAGTGTAGGCTCTGGTTGGTTAGTCTTGAGGATGCAGATGTGATTCTGTGTGAGCAGCGTAGGCTCTGGTTGGTTAGTCTTGAGGATCCAGATGTGATTCTGTGAGCAGCATAGGCTCTGGTTGGTTAGTCTTGAGGATCCAGATGTGATTCTGTGAGCAGCGTAGGCTCTGGTTGGTTAGTCTTGAGGATCCAGATGTGATTCTGTGAGCAGCGTAGGCTCTGCTTGGTTAGTCTTGAGGATCCAGATGTGATCCTGCGTGAGCAGCGTAGGCTCTGGTTGGTTAGTCTTGAGGATCCAGATGTGATCCTGTGTGAGCAGCGTAGGCTCTGGTTGGTTAGTCTTGAGGATCCAGATGTGATTCTGTGAGCAGTGTAGGCTCTGGTTGGTTAGTCTTAGGTATCCAGATGTGATCCTGTGTGAGCAGCGTAGGCTCTGGTTGGTTAGTCTTGAGGATCCAGATGTGATCCTGTGTGAGCAGCGTAGGCTCTGGTTGGTTAGTGTTGAGGATCCAGATGTGATTCTGTGAGCAGTGTAGGCTCTGGTTGGTTAGTCTTGAGGATCCAGATGTGATCCTGTGTGAGCAGTGTAGGCTCTGGTTGGTTAGTCTTAAGTATCCAGATGGGATCCTGTATGAGCAGCGTAGGCTCTGGTTGGTTAGTCATGCTCTTAGGCATGACCCACCTGTAGGGTCCCACACTGGCCAATGTTGGGGCATAACACAGCTCTACATTTTATGAAAATGCCCTTGTTCCTCTCCCATACCTGATCCCTTCAGATAAAACACCAGGGTGCAAGGAGGGGCAGAGTGGAGAGGGGCGAGGTCTGTACCCTGAGATGCCCCCGTTTCATGGCCGTGGAGGGAGAACCACCACCCCCCACGTGGGGAGGAGGGAATTCCTGTACCTTAGGCAGTGCCGGACGGGTGAGAGCCCTGAGTGTCCTTGTTGACCTCCAGATCCTCTTCACAGCATGCAGAGCGGTCCTGGCAGCTGCTGCAATCTGGCACTCCTGGGGCAGCTGCTGCGATCCGGCACTGATGAGGCAGCTGCTGTGATCCGGCATTCATGGGGCAGCTGCTGCGACCCGGCACTCCTGGGGCAGCTGCTGCTTGTGTGTGTGCTGCTCCTTTGTGTACCATGAAAACAGACCAGGGACACGGCTGGTCCTGATGTTCTGTGGCGCTTGGCCCTGTCACTGGCGCTTCTTGGATGAGGCCCTTAAACACACACAGTGGCAGAGCAAGACTTCATGTGAGTGACACGAATGTGTGTCCTCTGGCTGCAGCAATCCTGGGTTATGTTTTTTGTGGCCATCAGGGCAGCAGCTGCTTGGTGACTGTTTCTGTGGTGTTGAATCCCCACGGTATAAAGGTAATCTACAACGAGGTGAACAATAAATCCTGGATGGACAGACCCGTGCACCTTCATATTACGTGTTTGAAATCCTGGATGGACAGACCCGTCCACCTTCATGTCACGTGTTTGAAATTCTGGATGGACAGACCCATGCACCTTCATGTTACGTGTTTAAAATTCTGGATGGACAGACCCGTGCACCTTCCTGTCACATGTTTGAAATCCTGGATGGACAGACCTGTGCACCTTCATGTCACGTGTTTGAAATTCTGGATGGACAGAGCCATGCACCTTCATGTTACGTGTTTGTTGTGGAGAGGAGTGGGTTGTGCCATGTTTCTCTTGTGGGATTGAGTGTGGCTATTTAGCTCATCTGTTGCCACCTTTAATTGTTGGCATTGACACTAAAGGTCATCAGATTAGCGGGAACCAGCTTGTGGGGTTGTAGCGGCTCCTGGACTGGTCTCAGGTGACATCCTGATTGGCTGAAATAAGTCCTGCAGGTCTCTGCTAGAACTGACTCACAGTTGCCTGAGTCCAGAACTTGTGGGTCACAGGTGACGCCAGGACTGCATCATCCTGGTGCTCGGACTCCTAGTGACAGCATCCTGAGCAGGCGGTAGCCCAGACACCACCCTGCCTGATATGCCCACTGTTGGTGGAGACATCACCCCAGCACAGACCTCAATTAAGACGACTACCCCTCCGACGACTCCCCCTCCCTTCACTGGAGGTGACTTCACGCACTTCTTCAGAACCTCCTCAGCAGCGATGCCCATGGACTGGGGTTCCTAAGGCACAAATTTGATATTTGAGATTCTGTGATGAGCTGAGCTTGCTGTCCGCTAACCCGTGATCCTGGTGTAATCTCAACCAAAACCCACAGCCCTGCACCCCTTGCCTGTAGGAAAATCTGGTAGGAGTTAGTAGTGTCTGTGAAGTCTCAATAATTGATACCAAAATGTTTTGTTTCACCAGGAGGTGCCCGCCTCCTATCAGCCTCTGGGAAGGCCACTGTCTCCCCAGTGCCTTCTCCTCCGCTGCAGCTTTCCATCTCATCTCCTTACTCCCTTGACTTGGCTTCACACAGAGCCTCTTCTTTACACATACTAACTGTTTGCTTCATACCCTCCTGCAGCAGAACTACAGACCTGCCATCCTGATAATTGTCAAACTCATCCCTTTATCACCTTTATAACTCCTCAAGGATATTATCATTGGACCCCCAACATTTCAAAGTGATTTTCTTGAGTAATACCATATGCTGTGATGTGGATGTGATTGGTTTGCCCTCATCAAGTCTCATGTTGAGCTTTGACCCTCAGTGTGGCAGTGCTGGGAGGGGGCCTGGTGGGGGTTTGGGTCATGGGGGCACCCTCCTGAATGGTTGGATACCATTCATTCTTGCTGTGTCAAGCCTGGATTGGTTTGTAGGGGAATGCACTAGTTACTGGGAGCATGGTTGTGATAAAGCCAAGCCGTCCCTCGGGTTTGGCTCACTGCCCTTGACCTTCTCTGCCCTGTTTGACACAGCAAATAGTCCTCACCAGAAGCAGGTCAGATGCCAGTGCTATGCTTGCACAGCCTGCTGAACCATGAGCCAAATAAGCCTCTTTCTAAGTTACCCACAGCCTCAGATATGTAGCAACACAGACAGACTAAGACACCAAGCATGATGGAAAACTGGGTTATGGGCAGGACTGCAAGTACTGGTTAGGCAGATACCTGTATTTCTCTTCCTAACTCTCAGAACGTGTTCTGTGTCACTTAGGGCAACTTATGCCCTCCTGTGTGAAAATCTCCACTCCCAATGTCTGAGGGTTCCTCAGAGTAAGATAAAATATTAAAGGACCAATTGTATTAATTATGTTTTTTTTTTTTTTGTTAGGGTACATTTTCATCCTGGGGTCTTGCTGTGGGGGCTAGACCGTCCCTCTCAGGCTAGATCATTCCTAAAGATGGTAAACAACTTGCTGGAAACATGCACTGCATATACAAATCAACTCACTGCATATGCACATCAACTCACTGCATATGCAACTCAACTCACACCGTATATGCAACTCAACTCACACCGTGTATGCAAATCAACTCGCACTGCGTATGCAACTCAACTCGCACTGCGTATGCAACTCAACTCGCACTGCGTATGCGAATCCACTCACTGCCTATGCAACTCAGCTCGCTCTGCGTATGCAACTGAGCTCGCTCTGCGTATGCAACCCAGCTCGCTCTGCGTATGCAACTCAAGTCGCACTGCGTATGCAACTCAGCTCGCTCTGCGTATGCAACTCAGCTCGCACTGCGTATGCAACTCAGCTCGCACTGCGTATGCAAGTCAGCTCGCTCTGCGTATGCAACTCAGCTCGCTCTGCGTATGCAACTCAGCTCGCACTGCGTATGCAACTCAGCTCGCACTGCGTATGCAACTCAGCTCGCTCTGCGTATGCAACTCAGCTCGCTCTGCGTATGCAACTCAGCTCGCTCTGCGTATGCAACTCAGCTCGCACTGCGTATGCAACTCAGCTCGCTCTGCGTATGCAACTCAGCTCGCTCTGCGTATGCAACTCAGCTCGCACTGCGTATGCAACTCGCACTGCGTATGCAACTCAACTCGCACTGCGTATGCAACTCAACTCGCACTGCGTATGCAACTCAACTCGCACTGCGTGTGCAACTCAACTCGCACTGCGTGTGCAACTCAACTCACACTGCGTATGCAACTCAGCTTGCTCTGTGTATGCAACTCAACTCGCACTGCGTATGCAAATCAACTCACTGCATATGCAACTCAGCTCGCACTGCATATGCAACGCAACTCAACTCATACTGCATATGCAACTCAACTCACACTGTATGCAACTCAGCTCGCTCTGCATATGCAATTCAACTCGCACTGCGTATGCAAATCAACTTACTGCATATGCAACTCAACTCACTGCGTATGCAACTCAACTCGCACTGCATATGCAACTCAACTCGCACTGCGTATGCAACTCAACTCGCACTGCGTATGCAACTCAGCTCGCACTGCGTATGCAACTCAACTGTTGCAAGTACTTATTTCCGGCCACTTCCTTTTTCTAACTACCACACCAAGCCAGTATTTCTCCTCCCTGAAGTCAGCCCAGGATGAGGCACTAGACAGCAGGACATGCTGTATGCCCTTGGGCCTGCTGGAAGTATGCAGACTAGCCAGCCCCAGACTTCATCCTGCCCTGTCCTGCCTTTCCTGTGAAAACCCTGTGGCCTCTGCCTCCCCTGGCTCTGACTTCTGCCTCCTGCCCAGCTCTGCAGCTCCCCTTGGGCCCTGCCTGGAGTGATGTGCCGCCTTCTCTTGACACTGTGAGTGATAAACTTTCCATGTCAGGAACCTGTGTGTGTCACTCACTCACCTTGACGAGTCCGCGTCTAGGCCCCACCAGTGGTGTGGTTTTCCTCATAGTCTCTCTACCTAAGCACATGTCTGTGACAAGGTCTTACCCAGCCCAGGGATTCTTGAACTATCTGTAGGAACTGCCATGTTGACTCCTGGGCAGTTTTATTCTTTCTCTCTACTCGTTCAACCTTCTTAGGGAGTGACGTTTTTTCCAAAGTGGTTGTGAAACAGCATCTCCTTGGGGTGTTGGTTTGCACTTCTCTTCATTACTGATAGTATGAACATGGTTTTGCTTACGCTGGCTATTTTCCTTTTTGGATGAAGTACCTGGTCTTGTTTTTTCCTGGTTTGTTTGATCTTTGTTCTTTTTTAGAAATAGTGAGGCTGTTGTGAGGTGAGTCACCACTTGTGACTTAGAAGATTGCAGTGGTTTCCACTTCACCTGTTTCCACTTTTGTGATGATGCCTTAAGGAAAAAGATTGTGCCAGGTGTGGTGGCTCAGGCCTGTAATCCCAACACTTTGGGAGGCCGAGGTGGGTGGATCACAAGGTCAGGAGATCAAGACCATCCTGGCCAACATGGTGAAACGCCATCTCTACTAAAAATAGAAAAATTGGCTAGATGTGGTGGTGCACGCCTGTAATCCCAGCTCCTTGGGAGGCTGAGGCAGGAGAATTGCTTGAAGATGGGAAGCACAGATTGCAGTGAACCGAGATCGCGCCACTGCACTCCAGCCTGGCAACAGAGTGAGACTCTGTCTCAAAAAAAAAGGAAAAATATTTCTTAATTTTGGCATACTCAAATTTATACAACCTTTCCTTTATCTTCATCAGAAATTTCTTTTCTCCTAAGGCCTTAAATATGCTGTACTATTTTGGCTTCCACAGTTTCTATGTTTTATCCCAAGTTGCTTAATCCATTTGGAGTTGATTTTTGTTGACCGTATCTGTAGAGTGTAATGTCATTTTTCCCACTATGGACATAAAAATTTTTGCAAGGCCTCTTTTTTTTAATGAAGAAAAGAGGTTTATTTTGTTCACAATTCTGAAGGCCTGGAGGGTCCCAGAAGCTTGGCACCAGCACCCACTAGGCTCCAGATCGGGGCCTCATGCTGACTTCCGTTTTCACACAACGAGTGGGAAACAGGTGTCCTAACACTGTGAGAGAAAAAATCCGAAAGTTTAGTTTTTCCCATTCGCTTGCCCTGGCCTCCAGGCAGTCCTGCAGCAGCAAACACATCATCAGCCTTAGGAGCTGGCCTGTGAGGTTGACCACTCTGTAGGTGGACGAGCCTCGCCCGAGAAGAGACATGAGCAGTTCTGCGTAGGCTTTAAGACAGAATCAACATGGAAAGCACGACCCACATGGTTTCAATAGAACTTGCCTCCTGAACCTGACTAGGTTACTCGCCTGATGAACCAGTATCTCCATCACCCGTGGGACTGACAGACCCAGAGTGTCATAACCTAAAATTCAGAAGTGTAGACTATAATCTTAAATTATTCAGCATATGTGCAACAGCCTTGGGGAGCAGTGTTATGATACCAAATGGCTAACATTCATGACCTCAGTATCCTGGAAGAAAAGGAGAAAGTGTGATGTAGTAAAACCACTTGAAAAAATAATGATGAAACATTTCTCATATTTGGTGTAAGATAAAAACTTAAGTTTGAAGAGGTTCCATGAGCCCCAGACAGGATAAACCTAAAGAAAACCAAGCCCAGGCCGGGGGCGGTGGCTCACACCTGTAATCCCAGCACTTTGGGAGGCCGAGGTGGGCGGATCACAAGGTCAGGAGATCATGACCATCCTGGCCAACACAGTGAAACCTCGTCTCTAGTAAAAAAAAAAAAAAAAAAGAAAAATACAAAAATTTAGTTGGGCGTGGTGGCGGGCGACTGCAGTCCCAGCTACTGGGGAGGCTGAGGCAGGAGAATGGCGTGAACCCGGGAGGCAGAGCATGCAGTGAGCTGAGATTGCACCACTGCACTCCAGCCTGGGCAACAGAGCGAGACTCTGTCTCAAAAAAGAAGAAAGAAAAGAAAACCAAGCCCCTGCCACCACGAAGCTGCCGAAAGCTACAGAGTGAAAGTCTTGGAAGGAGGCTGAGAAAGTGGACACAGTGCTTCCAGAAGAACAATTCAATTGACCGGGTTTCTCGTCGGAAGCCATAGAGGCCAACAGGAAATGTAGGAGCATTTTTCAAGTTCTGAAATAAAAAGAAATGCCAACCCAGATTGCTATATCCAACAAAATATCCTTTAGGAATGAAACAGAAGTAACGATGAGGCAATACAAAGAATTGCCTGCAGACCTGGTTTAAATAAATGGTTACAGAAAACTCTTAAGGAAACCTGGAACAAAGGAAAAGCAATAGAAGAGTAAATACCTGAGTAAATAGATCAGATCATTCTACTCTTGAGTTCTTTAAAATATATATTATTGTCAAAAGCAAAAATTATCACATGGGGTTTCAACTGATGTATATTTAATACATAAGACAACTACAACATGAAGGTGAGGGGCAACGTGGCTGGACGGCGTGGAGGTTCCGTGCTCCATTTCAGTGGCAAAATACCATTCCAGAAGGACTGGAAAAGCTAAGTCTGTATATTTTAATTACTAAAGAAGTGTACAGCTGGGTGTGGTGGCTCACGCCTGTAATCCCACCACTTTGGGAGAGTGAGGTGGGTGGATCACTTGAGGTCAGGAGTTTGAGACCAGCTTGGCCAACATGGTGAAACCCCATCTCTACTAAGAAATACAAAAATTAGCTGTGTGTGGTTGGGGGCACCTGTAATCTCAGCTTCTCAGGAGGCTGAGGCAGGAGAATCACTTGAACCCAGGAGGTGGAGGTTGCAGTCAGTCGAGATTGTGCCACGGCACTCCAGCCTGGGTGACAGAGCAAGACTCTGTCTAAAAAAAAAAAGGACAATGAGATATACTAAAATGGTCCAATATGTTAATTAAAACATACTACTAAAAAAAGTGTTAAATAGCCTGAAAGAATTGTGATAAAG